ACAGGATGCCCAAGTCTATAACGTGACTTGGGGTGTGGGAGACGTGTCAATCTTTCACCTCTCCTAAATAAAAACCGGAACGTCAACATGTATTGTTATCCTAATTAATTTAAGCCACTTAAAAGGCTTGGGCAAACAGGCCCCATAAGTGGCTTGTTTGTGAATTGTGACAGGTCCTGAATTATGCCAAGCTCCCTTTTCAATTTCATTCTTCTCATTCCACCGCTCCTACCACCACCTCAGTCAATTGTATCCTCTTCCTAGACCCAGAAGCCACTCTGGGGGAGCCCAGTCCAGATGTGGATATGGTCAGGCCCCTTAGCACTGAAATCCTCAAGTTGGAAAAAAATGGTCAGCTGTGCAGAAGACATCATTCTTACAAGGTCTGTCCCTGAGATTGAAGTAAAGAAGAAACTGCTATACCCCAGCTATCAGTTTCCCATCCCCAAAATGGTGGGTAGCTGTGGTGTAGTGGCAAGAATATATGACGTGGAATTAGCCAAGGCTAATGCAGTTCTACATTTCATAGCTTTGACACTTCACACCGCCTCCTTAACCGTACTTCACTTTCTACATCTATAAAGCGTGCATAACGCTTAACGCCTATCTCACAGGTGGGTGCGAAAAGTACAGGACGGGACGCAACAGAAACCGCTCTGCCCACCGTTAAAGCGTTATATGGAAGGCTTTAGAGCCGTAAATCCTCCCCAGCCCCCAACAACGCACGTTACAAACCAGCAGCCACCCCTAATGCAGCCGGCCCCCTCCTAAGGGATCATGGGCCTTGAAGTCCTTTGCTGGCCACACCCTCGTTTTCTGTCATAGGAGTGAGAACTACGCCTCCCAGGATGCCGCGGTGAGGCCGCCGTCACGGACGCCCTCTTCCCCGCCCTCCTTGCGCGCAGCCTTCTGGGATGTATAGTCCTAGATCCGAGCACGCAGCGGCAAAAGGGCGCAGAAGAACCACAAACCCCAGAAGCCCTCGCGCCCACTCTTCTCCCTCCCCTCCAGAAGTCGGAGTGCTGTTTTTGTTGTTGGTGAAAGGTGAGGGGAACAGCTGATCCGTCTGTTGGGTAAGAAACTTGGCCTAATTGGGGGCGATCTTATGGGAGGGGAGGGTCACCCCACTTTCCAGTTTGGGGAAGGATAACGTAAGGGAACTGTCGAAGGGGAATACAGGAGCGTTTGGGTTGTAACCCTTTCCGTACTGGAGAAGCCACCCCCGCTGTTTGGGGAGTTCTTGGTTTCAAGGGGACTCTGATTGGGGGTGGGGGGCGCCCCCTCGTCGTCCTCTCCTTCTTCTCAATGCGTCTCTATAAAGCTGATCCCTTCAAGGGAGCTGAAATCTGCTTATTCGCTCCCAGGCAAGACGTGTCCCCTACACGTCTTCCCTCTCTCCCCTACGCAAATCCAAAGGCCTTTACGACGCTGAATCCCTGGGGAGGAAGGGGGACCTTCCAAGGTGTAGAATGTCAAGGAACTCTAGAGCCCTACAGAGTAGGGGATGGGACACCCGCTCTCCGCCCCATCATGTGAACATCTGAATCAGGCTACACACCTACATCTTAGGTGCCCAAAACTTTCTTTCGGACATGAAGAACGTTTACAGCTGTTACGGATTTTCTTTGTGGGGTGTATTTTAGGGTTCTCCAGGTATATCTTTGGGGACAATTTACCCCCACCCTTAGAAAGCTGGAAGAATTGCATTTGGAGAAAACATGGATTAGTTTCAACCAGGAATTTTTCAGGGAGATGAACATTAAAAAAAACTTTTTGTTCTACCTATTTGGGGGACAGAAGTTGCTCCTTTTTGTGTTGCTGGCTCACCTTTATCCACTGAGTTTCTGTTTTCTTTTAAAGTTCCTGTCCCCTGGACTTCAGCCTGGTGTGGGTTTGTGATGTTTGGGGGCGTGCATATGACTAGTGACAATGGCTGGTTGGACATGTCAGCTGTGAGTGACACAGGAAATAGATTAGTGGGCTGGAAAGGAGTGATGAATAAGAGGGCCATCTCACAGCCCTGGACTGAGGAGTTCTTTTGATCGTTATTATTGTTATCTGTCCTCACCCCACCCTCATATTTTCCAATTAACTCTCCCCAGCTAACTTGGAACACCCCTTCCTCTCAACCCCATCCTGTAGTGTGTCTCCAGCTACCAATACAAACAGATGGAAGGATGGAGGCTGAGGGGAGCAGAGAGAAAATGAGGAGAGAAATACTAAAGTGAAACCAGTAGGTTTCTAGTCCTGCTGCAGGCACAGTCTGGAGAGAAGAATGTTAGGTTCTTTTTGAACTATCTCCCCTTTCCTCTAGCTCTGAAAACTCAACCATTCCTTTCAGAGATTAGTTGCTGCTTTCTGATGTCATAACTCATTCCTGGATACAGCTGGGTCAACAAGCTTAGGAGTAGGTAAGGACACCTCTCTCAATGAGAGGGCCCCAAGACTTTAGGCTATCAACCCTTTCTTTCATAGGAGGACAGATATCTCAAGGCCAGGATGGAAGAATCACCACTAAGCCGGGCACCATCCCGTGGTGGAGTCAACTTTCTCAATGTAGCCCGGACCTACATCCCCAACACCAAGGTGGAATGTCACTACACCCTTCCCCCAGGCACCATGCCCAGTGCCAGTGACTGGATTGGCATCTTCAAGGTATCTCTGGAACCCCTTTTGGCTTAGGTTTACCATACCTTTCTCCAACCTTGGGCTTTCACAGGTGGAGGCTGCCTGTGTTCGGGATTACCACACATTTGTGTGGTCTTCCGTGCCTGAAAGTACAACTGATGGTTCCCCCATTCACACCAGTGTCCAGTTCCAAGGTACAAGGGAAGATGGAAAATTGGGAGAGAGGTTGGGGTCCTGGGTCCATTCTTCTTCCCACAGCCAGCTACCTGCCCAAACCAGGAGCTCAGCTCTACCAGTTCCGATATGTGAACCGCCAGGGCCAGGTGTGTGGGCAGAGCCCCCCTTTCCAGTTCCGAGAGCCAAGGCCCATGGATGAACTGGTGACCCTGGAGGAGGCTGATGGGGGCTCTGACATCCTGCTGGTTGTCCCCAAGGCAACTGTGTTACAGGTGAGAAAAGAGCAACAGAGTTATTCCCAGACGCACACTCCCCTTCTCCTTCTGCTGCCTGTAGAACCAGCTCGATGAGAGCCAGCAAGAACGGAATGACCTGATGCAGCTGAAGCTACAGCTGGAGGGACAGGTGACAGAGCTGAGGAGCCGAGTGCAGGAGCTCGAGAGGGCTCTGGCAACTGCCAGGCAGGAGCACACGGAGCTGATGGAACAGTACAAGGTGGGAGCTGGGCCAGGTAGGGGACAGGGCCTTCCCTTTTCTTCTGGGGGAAACTTAATTTCAGGGGATTTCCCGGTCCCATGGGGAGATCACAGAAGAGAGGGACATCCTGAGCCGGCAACAGGGAGACCATGTGGCACGCATCCTGGAGCTAGAGGATGACATCCAGACCATCAGTGAGAAAGTGCTGACGAAGGAAGTGGAGCTGGACAGGTGAGGGGAGTCCACTGACCCCGTCACTTCCTGATTGTCTGACATGTCATCCCACCAATCACAGGCTTAGAGACACAGTGAAGGCCCTGACTCGGGAACAAGAGAAGCTCCTTGGGCAACTGAAAGAAGTACAAGCAGACAAGGAGCAAAGTGAGGTAAGGGGCTCAGAGTTGATTTGCTTTCTCCACCCTTTCCTTACCTGCTTTCCACTTCCCTCAGGCTGAGCTCCAAGTGGCACAACAGGAGAACCATCACTTAAATTTGGACCTGAAGGAGGCGAAGAGCTGGCAAGAGGAGCAGAGTGCTCAGGCTCAGCGACTGAAAGACAAGGTGGCCCAGATGAAGGACACCCTAGGCCAGGCCCAGCAGCGGGTGGTGAGTGAGGCCCCTTGGCAACAGGAAACGGGACTCTGATCTCCATCTCCTCCTTTCTCCTGAGGCCGAGCTGGAGCCCTTGAAGGAGCAGCTTCGAGGGGCCCAGGAGCTTGCAGCCTCAAGCCAGCAGAAAGCCACCCTTCTTGGGGAGGAGTTGGCCAGTGCAGCAGCAGCCAGGGACCGCACCATAGCCGAACTACACCGCAGCCGCCTGGAAGTGGCTGAAGTTAACGGCAGGCTGGCTGAGCTCGGTTTGCACTTGAAGGAAGAAAAATGCCAATGGAGCAAGGAGCGGGCAGGGCTGCTGCAGAGTGTGGAGGTAGAGGGATGGGGGGTACCTGGCAATCTGATCCCTCCCATTTTCCTTCTTGGCTATCTCTCAGGCAGAGAAGGACAAGATCCTGAAGCTGAGTGCAGAGATACTTCGATTGGAGAAGGCAGTTCAGGAGGAGAGGACCCAAAACCAAGTGTTCAAGACTGAGCTGGCCCGGGAGAAGGATTCTAGCCTGGTGAGGCATCCAGCCACCAAGGGTCCTGTCCTGCTCCAGATTCCATTGGGCCCTCTTCCCTCAGGTACAGTTGTCAGAAAGTAAGCGGGAGCTGACAGAGCTGCGGTCAGCCCTGCGTGTGCTCCAGAAGGAAAAGGAGCAGTTACAGGAGGAGAAACAGGTGAGCACCCATAACCCAGGCCCCGTGGATGCCTAGCACCTGCCTTTTTCCTTCCCAATTCCAGGAATTGCTAGAGTACATGAGAAAGCTAGAGGCCCGCCTGGAGAAGGTGGCAGATGAGAAGTGGAATGAGGATGCCACCACAGAGGATGAGGAGGCCGCTGTGGGGCTGAGTCCGTGTAGCCCCAATCTTGTAACACCTCTTTTTTTCTTCTCTGCCTGCTTCATCTCCTACAGGCTGCCCGGCAGCTCTGACAGACTCAGAGGACGAGTCCCCAGAAGACATGAGGCTCCCACCCTATGGCCTTTGTGAGCGTGGAGACCCAGGCTCCTCTCCTGCTGGGCCTCGAGAGGCTTCTCCCCTTGTTGTCATCAGCCAGCCGGCTCCCATTTCTCCTCACCTCTCTGGGCCAGCTGAGGACAGTAGCTCTGACTCGGTGAGCAGTGGAGGAGCCTGTGCAGAAGCAGTCCAAAGCCCAACCCTGTCTCTTTGGCATCCAGGAGGCTGAAGATGAGAAGTCAGTCCTGATGGCAGCTGTGCAGAGTGGGGGTGAGGAGGCCAACTTACTGCTTCCTGAACTGGGCAGTGCCTTCTATGACATGGCCAGGTGAGTTCAACCAGCAAGGCCAGGAGGGAGGTCCTGCCTTTAACTGGCTTCTATGTTGTTCTAGCACCATCTTCTGCAGAGCCCAAATTGCCCTGCTTCCCCTCTCTCCTGCCTCTACCCCTTCCCCAACCACCAGGTAGGTACCTAGGGTCCTCCGGGGAGGAAGGGGACCCTCTCCCTTTCCCCTCTGTCTCTCTTAGTGGCTTTACAGTGGGTACCCTGTCAGAAACCAGCACTGGGGGCCCTGCCACCCCCACATGGAAGGAGTGTCCTATCTGTAAGGAGCGCTTTCCTGCTGAGAGTGACAAGGATGCCCTGGAGGACCACATGGATGGACACTTCTTTTTCAGCACCCAGGACCCCTTCACCTTTGAGTGATCTTACTCCCTCGTACATGCACAAATACACACTCATGCACACACACACTCACACACATGCATACACTTAGGTTTCATGCCCATTTTCTATCACACTGGGCTCCATGATATTCTGTTCCCTAAGAACTGCTTCTGTGTGCCCTGTTTTCATCCCAAGATTTCTCACTTCATCCTCTCCTACCTGGCTCTTTTGTCCCAGGGAGGGGTCCTGTTCGGAAGCAGTGGCTGAATTTATCCCCTGAAAGTGGTTTTGGAGGAACCGGGATGGAGGAGGCCTTCCCCTGTGGGAATAGAATCGTCCACTCCTAGCCCTGGTTGCTTCTGATACACAGCCACTGCACACACACACTCACACTCACACTCCCTTGTCTGATGCCCCAAAGCCAATTCCTGGGGCACCCTACCCTCTCTTATTTGGAGTTTCCGTTGGTTTACCTGAGTTTTCTCTGGGGTCTGCACAGAGGCAGCAGCATGGACATCATGGCCTCTCAGGTCCCTTTTGGTTCTCAGTTTCATTGGTTCCTCTTTCTGTTCCCCCATTGACTTCTGTGCCCCACCCTAGCCTTTTCCATAACCTTAGGTATTCAGTTTGGAGGGGTTTTTTGTATTTTTGAGGATTCCTGTATTCTGTATCCTCTCCTCGCATCTCCTCACATGGAAAGAAATAATGTATTTGTGCCTTCTGTGAGGAATGGGGGGAACAAGTGGTCCCAGGTATCCCCATTTCCAAGGCCCCCCTCCCTCTCCAGGTCCCCCCACAGCAATAAAAGCTTCCCCCTGATATCCATCCCTTTGTAGTTTGAACAAATATATTTATATGATATGTATGACTGTTGTCACAAAATGTGTTCTTATCATGAGGTGTGACTGGAACACAGGGCCCAGACCTCCAGCTCTTAGACCCTGGTGGAGGGAGGAGGGAAAGAGGGGACGCATCCCTGCCTCATGGCAGGGGATGCTGGGCAGTTACTGTCCTGTCGTGCCTCCTGGTGTGCTGGCCATGAGTGGGTTGTCTCAAGTGGGAGTCTGGCTTGGATAATGCGGCAGTTGGGGAGGGAGCAAACTCATGGGTCCCTGTCACTTCTGCTCAGGGTTTAGTCCCAGGGTGGGTGCATGCCATGGAAAAGTGGGACAAGTTTCCCACTGCCGAGAACTTCACCCTTCATAGCAGCCATCACTGTACCTTATGCCAAAGGACAGGCTTTATTCCTGTCAAGAGCGTACACCTTTGAGTATCTACTTAGTAAAAAATGCCCTAAGCCTCATACCTCTAAAGGCGATTTTATATTCCTCCTGTTTCTGTTTCTGTTTCTTTCTCTGTTGCCATCCCCTCATACCTGTATGCACACTCTGCCTCAACAGTCACAAAAACACATTCATCCACTCTAACCAGCTTCACAGGCTAGACAGACACATACACAGCATCGTAAAGCATTTGTTAAGGACCTGCACGCTCACCAAGGCTCTCAGCAATGGCCTGCACAAGCACATGCCTACAACCCCCTCGTCCTCCAACCCAATAGCTCCCTTCTCAGCTGCCCTCCTCTCCCTTCAGGGCCCCTGTGTGGACCACCCCCACCATTCCCTTTCTCCATTCACCTGAAATGCTCCTGTCCACCCCCTTTCCAGCCCCACCTGGATGACTTCTTACATCGTTCCTTCTTCCCTCACGTCTCCGTCTCCTAGCAACCCCATCCCGTTCCCTGAATCCCTTCCAAGGAAATTAGAGATAATGGATCTCTCCTCTCTCCATCCCAACCCCTCTTTATTGATCCTCCTTTAATGAAAGTTAATTATAACAATGATTTAATTAATAGAATCCCTCTCTTCCTTTATTGCTTCCCGTATTAAGACTATTAATAAATACGAGCTGGGCTGACAGAGGCATCCATCACCCGCCTGGGATTCCCCCCATCCCTCCTTTTACCTTCCCCCCTCTCCCTCTCCCTCTCTTGGCCTATAAACTTGCCGGGGTAGTGGGGGTTAATCAGAGAGGAATTATGAGCCAACATCCCCAGCAGGAGGTGCATTTAATGAAATCATGTGTGATTTATTTTCTGGGGGAGGTTGGGGCGAGAAGAATCTGGGACCCACACCTCCTGGCTTCCAGTGAGTGGCTGCCTTGTGCAAAAAAGGAGAATAGTAGACAAACAGGAACCCAGGCCCCTGCTCCCATGCCACAGCCCCTGCCAAGCCGCACATACACCCACAGGAGCCACATGGCTAGCTGCACAAGGCCACTGATACAGACACTGTCAGACTAAAAGCACTTAAGAGGACTGCGGTATAGGTTTTGTTCTTTCCAACCTCGAAAACTTCACATGGGTCCTTCTCACCTCCTTCCTTTCTCTCCAGCCCTGTTCTGCTTCACTGTCCCGAATCTGCTTCATACTCCCCTCCTCCATGAAGCCCCCCAACCCCCCACCAGGCTCCTCAACATGGATATCTAGAGTTTCTAGCTGCTCCTTTCTCTGCCCTTTGTGTGTCTTTCTGGCATGCAATTTGCAGTTTCAGACTGGGGGTGCCACAAAATGTGGGGCCATTTCTCTTCCTTACTCATGGTTTGCCTATCCCAGTATCCAAAGCATGGTCCCCGACACAGAGGGGGCTCAAGGAAGGGTAATTGACGGCATGGGCTGGGGGAAACCCAGGGGCAGCCAGCTTCCAATTCTAGTTCTCTTTCCTACTCACTGAGGGGTATTTGGCAACTCAGCCTTTCTACTTATTTCTCTTCTATAATGGATCATCCCTTTCCTCCCTGCTCCCCAGCATCCATGCAAAAGCCGATAGATCTGAATGGGCTTGAGACTCTAATGTGAAAGGAGATGTCAGCCAAGTAGCAGCAAATAGGAACTCGCGTCAGTATTTGGTGGTGAAAGAACGAATCCAAACACACCACTCCCCCACTTATCGAACCTCAATGGCCACCTGTTACCTACAGGAATGAGAAATGTAGATTGCTTAGTGTGCCAGTCAGGGTCTTCACCATCTGTCCCAACTTGCCCTTCCATTTCCCATCTACCCTAAGGAACCCTGTACTCCAGTATAACAGAACCATTCCACAAAAACATACACTACTTTCCTCCTAGCTCAAAGGATACCACCTACATGGAGCCTTACTTGACTGCCCTCAGTTATCCTTTGACATACCACGTAGAGCACTTTATAAAAAGATGCTACATGTGTTTACAACTTTTTATTCTCCCTAAACTGTAAGCAACTTGAAGGCAGATTCTATGCTTATACATCACTGTGTTCCTAAAATCTAGTATAGAGACTGGAACATAGGACCAGTCCTCCAGAAATAATCTTTAAGTTATTTTAATGAAATGTTTTATACATACAAAATAATATATGTAATGAATAATAAAGTGAACATCATTGAGCTCACCAACTAGCTTCAAATAAATATTACCAATACCATTAAATGAAGTGCCATGTGTTGCTTCAAAGAACAAAA